CGTCAGGTATCAGTTTGGACGCCGCATTCCAATCCAGGAAGCCTTCCTCACCCGGGCAAGGTATTCTCACCACACCCCAAAACTCTTTTGCTCTAAGGCAGGGGTCTCCACACCCCAGGCCGCAGACCAGTACCCCTTTGTGGCCTGTTAGGAACCGGGCTGCACAGACGGAGGTGAGCCCCGGGGCGAAGGCAAGCATGACCGCCTGAGCTCCACCTCCTGTCAGATCAGCAGTGGCATTCGATTCTCATAGGAGTGTGAACCCTGTTGTAAACTGCGTATGGGAGGGATCTAGGTTGCATGTTCCTTATGAGAATCTAATGCCTGATGATCTGTCACTGTCTCCCATCATCCCCAGATGAGACCACCTAGTTGCAGGAAAACAAGCTAAGGGCTCCCACTGATTCTACATTATGGTGAGTTGTAATTATTTCATTACATATTACAATGTAATAATAATTATTATTCTTATATTACAATAATTATTTCATTATACGTTACAATGTAATAATAATAGAAATAAAGTGCACAATAAATGTAATGAGCTTGAACCATCTGAAACCATTCTCCACCTCACACTCCCAGCCCTTTCCAGTCTGTGGAAAAAAGTGTCTTCCATGAAACCGGTCCCTGGTGTCAAAAAGGTTGGAGACCGCTGCTCTACGGATTGATTGGTTGGTAAATTGATGTTTGGATTCAGTCTCCCAGGCCCTGGGTTTGTCTCTGGGAATACAAAGATGAGGAGGCCAGGCGGTGCGGGTAGGGAGAGGCCAGACTGGATGGCTTTATCCCACCAGACATCCTAAGATTTGGGAAGAGAACAGGTTTTCTTCCAAGTGAACCCCCAGGCCAGCTTCCTAAAACCTCCTCTTTCCTAGCTCAGCCCACACCCCTCTCCTCCTTAGTGCTGCCTCCCTTCACTGCTTCTCGGGGTATTTTCCACAGCTGGTTGTAGATAGCGGTACCCCTCCCCGCCTCGGAGGGAGGGCATGAAAAGGTATTACAGGAAATTTCACCAGGGACCATGGGAGAGAAAGAGGAAGCCCTGGGCATGTGTGTGCCAGCACTTGTCAGTGTGCACCTATGTGTGCATACAAGGTGCGTGCACACACGGGAGGAGTCTAGAGGTTCGTCGCCGCCGCCGCCTGGATCCCCGCACCAGGCCAGCGGAGAAGACCTTCAAGCAGCGCCGCACCTTCCAACAAAGAGTAGATGTCCGACTTATTCAAGAGCAGCATCCAGCCAAAAGCCCGGTGATAACAGAACGATACCAAGGTGAGAAGCAGCTTCCTGTCCTGGATAAAACGAAGTTCCTTGTACCTGACGTTCGAGACGTCAACATGAGTGAGCTCATCAAGATAATTAGAAGGCGCTTACAGCTCAATGCTAATCAAGCCTTCCTCCTGGTGGTGAACGGACATAGCATGGTGAGCGTCTCCACACCAGTCTCAGAGGTGTATGAGAGTGAGAAGGATGAAGATGGATTCCTATACATGGTCTATGCCTCCCAGGAGACGTATGGGATGAAATTGTCAGTGTAAAACTAGAAAAATGCATCTATTCTAGAATTTTT